GGCCAGCCAAGGAGGTAAGGAAGACAAGGCCCAGGGCTGGAGTGGGCCGGGGTCCTGCGCTGTTGCAGTTGTCCTTGTTGCAGCAGGTGGTGTTATATGTCAGACCCAGCTTGCGGTTGGTTTGGTTGAAGGCCTCCTGACAGGGCTCTTCTGGTGTGCCACAGCGCAGATTGGAGAAAACCCACATCTTACCTAGGGGTGGGAATGGGCAGGGAATCGGCCAGGATGGGCACCTGGCATGCCTGTGTCCACCTCCCCACCCCATCCACCCACCTAGGCTTCCTTCCTTCCCAACTCTGTCCCTGGCCCTCCCCTTCTCTTTTCTTAGTCTGATCTTCCTTCTGCACATCCTTACCCACCACTCCCCCAGTCCTGGTTCTATCACTTGCTGGCCATGGACCTGTTACTGTCTCTGTTTTTTGTTTTTTTGTTTTTTCCAAGACAGAGTCTCACTCTCGCCCAGGCTGGAGTGCAGTGGTGCCATCTCAGCTCACTGCAACCTCCGCCTCCCAGGTTCAAGCGATTCTCCTGCCTCAGCCTCCCGAGTAGCTGGGATTACAGGCGCCCACTACCATGCCTGGCTAATTTTTGTATATTTAGTAGAAATGGGGTTTCACCATGTTGGCCAGGCTGGTCTTGAACTCCTGACCTCAAGTGATCCAACCACCTTGGCCTCCCAAAGTGCTGGGATTACAGGCATGAGCCACCATGCCCGGCTGTGTTACTGTCTCTTTTTGAGGCCGTTTTCTCAGTATAATAATAGCACCCACATCACAGGGTTGTCATGAACATTAATTGAAAAAAAGGCATGCAAAGACATAGGATGTTGCCTGGCACACAACCATCTTTGGCCAAATATTATCATTGCTATAATCCTCTGCTTCTCCATCTCAGTCTTAGACCCATTTGGGCCTCAGTCCTGGTCATAGAGGCTCCCACCTCCCTGTTCACCCCACTAAGGAAGGGGATGTTACCAAGGTATGCATGTGTTGTCAGGCATTGCTGTCCTGGCTCCAGGCGGCAGGACTGCCGGTCCACACAGCCCAGCACAGGGACCTTGTAGCAGGAGTGACAGCGAATGTCAGCTGGGAAGACACAAGTCAGGCTGAGGTGATGGGGTCTCTGACTTACCTGGGGATAAGCTGAGCTGGGGGCAGGGGTGGAGGGTGGAGAAGAGCCCATCCCGTAGGTGCTCCAACCTGTTTGGCTGTTTGGTCTAGCAAGCACAGAGCAGGTGAGTGATGCAGGGAAAATGGAAAGTGGGCGGCAGGTAAGGGTAGAGCTGTTGCTTTGTGAAAGGCCCACGCCCTACATATCTTCCATCACTCCACCCCGTTTGGAGGTGAGTCAAGAGGGACAGAACTATGAAGAAAAACATGGGGCTGGAGATAGATGGAATGTGAGGAAGATACCATGGGGAAAGAATGTGGATGGTGAAGGAGGAGATGGAAACTTGAAAGAAGGAGAAATAATAAAAATGAAAATCATGAGGGTTACAACACTGTCAGAAATGCCTTGGAACTTGAGGCTGGCGAGAAAGCCATCTGTGGCCAGCTTTAGCAATTTACAATTTACTCTTCACCTCCTGGAGCTGGCAAGAGTGTGGCAAGAGGAACCAGACCTGAATAGAATCCTCTCACCCCAGTAGCTCTTCAGCAGAAAGGAATGATACCTGAGAGACAGATCACCAGATTCCATCTTAGCACCTTATCAAAATGGAGAGGGTGGATACAGAAGGTGGCACCCCAAGTTTCCTGCTTCAGTTAATTCAAGGTTTGGGCAGGCAAGATTTGGTGACGCAGGGTCCGAGGGTGGAAGAGCCTGGTAAGTGTACCTCAGTGAAATCCACTTCACCCGTGCCCTAACCACAGCCTCCGGCCTCTCCTAGCTTCTCTGGACGGCCGCCCTGGGGACCGGGTGAATCTCTCCTGCGGAGGAGTCTCTCATCCCATCCGCTGGGTCTGGGCACCCAGCTTCCCGGCCTGCAAGGGCCTGTCCAAAGGACGCCGACCGATCCTGTGGGCCTCTTCGAGCGGGACCCCCACCGTGCCTCCCCTCCAGCCTTTCGTCGGCCGCCTACGCTCCCTGGACTCTGGTATCCGGCGGCTGGAGCTCCTCTTGAGCGCGGGGGACTCGGGCACTTTTTTCTGCAAGGGCCGCCACGAGGACGAGAGCCGTACAGTGCTTCACGTGCTGGGGGACAGGACCTATTGCAAGGCCCCCGGGCCTACCCATGGTAGGTGCAGGCCTGTGCGCACAAGGGTACTTGTGGTTCTCAAAGACTCATATGTCCCTTACAGGCGCCTGCCCCCGCAACCGATTCGACCACTCCCTAGATTTGGTGAGACTAATTCCACCCCATTTTCTTTCTCCTACATGCCCACTCCCCACCCCTCAATTCCTGAGTCTGAGCCCTTGCTGGGAGCAGACACGTTGGTCACCTTCTCTCCATCCTTCAGCTCTGTCCCCCCCACATAGCTCCACTTGTGAAAACCGAGCCCCAGAGGCCAGTAAAGGAGGAAGAGCCCAAGATTCCAGGGGACCTGGACCAGGAACCGGTAAGGGCATGGGGATGGGAAGGGGATAGCCAACCATCTTGTCTTCCTCCCCTTCCTCCTCCAGAGCCTGCTCTATGCGGATCTGGACCATCTAGCCCTCAGCAGGCCCCGCCGGCTGTCCACAGCGGACCCTGCTGATGCCTCCACCATCTATGCAGTTGTAGTTTGAAGGGAAGCCCTTACTCCAAACCTCCCAAGCTAGGGGATCCCAGCTCCCCATAATCCCTCTCCCCTCCTTGGTTCCTCACCTGGAAGAGGAAGGCACCATGGTATAGAAATAAGTGCTAGACTGGGAGTTGGGAGACCTGGGTTCCAGGCTGTCTCTGCCACTGGTCTTACTTCTAAACTTACTCCCATCTCTCCTATAACCTCCATGTCTCCCTCACCACCAGTGTCCTCTCTATACCCAATCAAGCCCTAGCTCCTTTTTTTTTTTTTTTTGAGACGGAGTCTCGCTCTGTTGCCCAGGCTGGAGTGCAGTGACACCATCTCCCTCACTGCAAGCTCCGCCTGCCGGGTTCACACCATTCTCCTGCCTCAGGCTCCTGAGTAGCTGGGACTACAGGCGCCCGCCACCACGCCCAGCTAATTTTTTGTATTTTTAGTAGAGACGGGGTTTCACTGTGTTAGCCAGGATGGTCTTGATCTGCTAACCTCGTGATCCACCCGCCCCGGCCTCCCAAAGTGCTAGGATTACAGGTGTGAGCCACCGCGCCCGGCCTGATTCTTTAAGCTGTTTTTCTTTGTTGCTGGTGTTTTCTTTTTGGACTCCTCTTCCTTGCTCCATATCCCTACAGTATTTCCCACCATTCTAGGTTTGTCCCTTTCTCTTCTTCTGGGACACTCTCATCAACAGTCAGTCCTCAGCCCCCTCCTCTGCAAATGACACTCAGAACTCTCTCTGGCTCAGATCTCAGATTTGGGATTAACAAACTTCCACTTAGACATTCTGCCTGACTGACCTCAGGCATTTCGCACTCTGAATGTCAAACCCAACTCATTGTCATCTCTGAAGCTGCTCACTTAATTCTCCTCTGTATTCTCTTTAACAACCCAGTTGCCCAACCCAGAAACTGGGAGTCACGCAGACCTCCTTTCTCTCTTACTCCCACACAATGAGCCATGAAGTCCAGTCTTTCTATCTTAACATCACTGTCAAACCCACACTGTATTCCATGCCCAGCGCTGCCACGTGAATGTACTCTGCTCACTTCCTTCCTGGATTACCCATAGCCCCACCTCATCCTCCTACCCTTGCTTTCCTCCCTGAAGTCAGAGAGATCCTACTCAAGAGATAACTGCTCCTGACAGCCCTTATTACAGAACTGAAGTACTCTCCTTAGCTTCAGCTCTGTGCCCACGTGCCTTGGCTTTGGATACAAGGTACTACAGCACTTTGTCCACTCTCCAGGCTTACCTGTGTCATTCCACATGCACATCTTAGAAAATGCCAGCCTTAGAGAATTCTCCCTAGCCCCAAAATGTCTTTGCCCAGTGCAATTCCTTCTTCCTGTATTACCCCTTTCCCTCCTTCACACTATCTGCCTGGCTAATTCTTATTTATCCTTAGTTCAAGTATGGCCTTTTCTGGGAAGGTGACCCTCCTTGGCCACCCCTTGCATATACTTTGATGCCCTAGGGCACACCCCCTTTATTTCCCTCATAGAAACAGCCTTCTGTAAATTGTTCCATGACAACCTGTATTTCAATTTGTAAGAAATTTGCATGTACTGTGAGCTCCCCAACGTCAGGAGACTGACCCTTTTGATATCATTGCTAAGCCTCATTAAATGAATGAATGAAAATGAATGTCCCTGGAAGTGTCATTTCTTTTTCTTTAT